AGTGGGGACTGAGTCCCAGAGGGGTGTCAGTCTCTCTCAAGGGGCTTGAGGGGGTAGGGGGTTTGGGAGTCCTGGGCTACCATTATTCCATGAAATTCGAGAGTCAAGAGTCCCGGGTTCTGGACGCCCCCTTCCCCGGCGTGCTATTTACCAAGTCGCTTCCCATTTCTGGGCCCCAGTTCCCTTAATAGAAGGAAGGGTTGGGCCAAATGGTCTCCAAGATCTCTGCGGTCAACCCTGTCTTTGCCCCCTCACCTCGCGGTTGGGGGTTTCTCCCGCTTCAGAGTTCGGTTAGACTTGTAGTAGAACCGGGTCGGGGGTGGGAGTGGCGTCGAGGGGTTGGAGTGTTGCGGATGCGGGAAGGAGGATGCCTGATGGGGTCCTGGACAAACTGGTGTTTCACGAGTACCGTCCTATGGGAAGCAGGTCTGGGGAGACCAGGTGAGGCTCTAGGACGAGCTCGGAGCCCCAAATCCCCCTGCTGCCTGCAGCGAAACAATGCGAGTAATGTGCCTTCCCCGCCCAGCCCGGGAGCTGCGCGGATAGGAGCGTCCGCGGGTGCGGGATGGCAGCGGGGAGGCGGATATCGCGGCGGGAGGGCTCCGCGCGGCTTTTGCCCATAGGCGGCGGGTCAGGTGGCCGCGCGCAAGAAGGCCTGGGGCTCAGACATGGGCTTCGGGACAAGTCCCAGGCCGTCCCGTTCCCCAGAACCTGGGCCCTTCAGCCCGGAGTAGTTGGCCTTCCCTTTGTGGTTGGGGGGCGGTGGGCTGGCTCCCCGCCTCCGAGGAGGAGGGGAGGAAGGAGGAGCCGGGTGGGGCGTGTCACGCGAAGGAGCGCCGGGCGCCCGGTGCGGCCCCCTAGGAAGTGGATTTGGCCGCTCCGGATCCAACCCGGCTTCCAGGTTTTCTCCCGGCCCGGCCCAGCGTGCTCCCGCCTGTCTCCGGCCCCCCCACGACGCCCGCCCCCTCCCCCCGAGTGCCGCCCGCTTGGCCAAGTTTGCGGAGCGTCGCCGCGCACGCCGGCCAGTCAATCAGCGGCAGAGCTGAGAAGGGCACAGCCGCGCGGCGGAGGGCAGAGTCAGCCGAGCCGAGTCCAGCCGGACGAGCGGACCAGCGCAGGGCAGCCCAAGCAGCGCGCAGCGAACGCCCGCCGCCGCCCACACCCTCTGCGGTCCCCGCGGCGCCTGCCACCCTTCCCTCCTTCCCCGCGTCCCCGCCTCGCCGGCCAGTCAGCTTGCCGGGTTCGCTGCCCCGCGAAACCCCGAGGTCACCAGCCCGCGCCTCTGCTTCCCTGGGCCGCGCGCCGCCTCCACGCCCTCCTTCTCCCCTGGCCCGGCGCCTGGCACCGGGGACCGTTGCCTGACGCGAGGCCCAGCTCTACTTTTCGCCCCGCGTCTCCTCCGCCTGCTCGCCTCTTCCACCAACTCCAACTCCTTCTCCCTCCAGCTCCACTCGCTAGTCCCCGACTCCGCCAGCCCTCGGCCCGCTGCCGTAGCGCCGCTTCCCGTCCGGTCCCAAAGGTGGGAACGCGTCCGCCCCGGCCCGCACCATGGCACGGTTCGGCTTGCCCGCGCTTCTCTGCACCCTGGCAGTGCTCAGCGCCGCGCTGCTGGCTGCCGAGCTCAAGTCGAAAAGTTGCTCGGAAGTGCGACGTCTTTACGTGTCCAAAGGCTTCAACAAGAACGATGCCCCCCTCCACGAGATCAACGGTAGGTGGGCACACCCGGGAGGTGGGCGCAGAAGACATTGACTGTCTTACTTTTTATCTTGCAGGTGATCATTTGAAGATCTGTCCCCAGGGTTCTACCTGCTGCTCTCAAGAGATGGAGGAGAAGTACAGCCTGCAAAGTAAAGATGATTTCAAAAGTGTGGTCAGCGAACAGTGCAATCATTTGCAAGCTGTCTTTGCTTCACGTTACAAGAAGTTTGATGGTATGTTATTCAAGTCATATGTAAGAACCGGCTTTTTTTTTTTTTTTTTTGGTGTTGGTTTCAGAATTCTTCAAAGAACTACTTGAAAATGCAGAGAAATCCCTGAATGATATGTTTGTGAAGACATATGGCCATTTATACATGCAAAATTCTGAGCTATTTAAAGATCTCTTCGTAGAGTTGAAACGTTACTACGTGGTGGGAAATGTGAACCTGGAAGAAATGCTAAATGACTTCTGGGCTCGCCTCCTGGAGCGGATGTTCCGCCTGGTGAACTCCCAGTACCACTTTACAGATGAGTATCTGGAATGTGTGAGCAAGTATACGGAGCAGCTGAAGCCCTTCGGAGATGTCCCTCGCAAATTGAAGCTCCAGGTTACTCGTGCTTTTGTAGCAGCCCGTACTTTCGCTCAAGGCTTAGCGGTTGCGGGAGATGTCGTGAGCAAGGTCTCCGTGGTAAGTACTCCTTGTCTTCTCTGTTTTGTTTTCACTACTGTCTTTTTTTCTTTTCACACATTAGGTAAACCCCACAGCCCAGTGTACCCATGCCCTGTTGAAGATGATCTACTGCTCCCACTGCCGGGGTCTCGTGACTGTGAAGCCATGTTACAACTACTGCTCAAACATCATGAGAGGCTGTTTGGCCAACCAAGGGGATCTCGATTTTGAATGGAACAATTTCATAGGTGAGCAAGTGGTTAACATATTTGTGTTGCTGGCTGTATTGTTCTTCCCCAAACCTCATATTAGATGCTATGCTGATGGTGGCAGAGAGGCTAGAGGGTCCTTTCAACATTGAATCGGTCATGGATCCCATCGATGTGAAGATTTCTGATGCTATTATGAACATGCAGGATAATAGTGTTCAAGTGTCTCAGAAGGTAATGAAGGCAGGATGCTGGAAAGGGGAGCTTCCCTAACATGACGACACTTACTCTAATGCAGGTTTTCCAGGGATGTGGACCCCCCAAGCCCCTCCCAGCTGGACGAATTTCTCGTTCCATCTCTGAAAGTGCCTTCAGTGCTCGCTTCAGACCACATCACCCCGAGGAACGCCCAACCACAGCAGCTGGCACTAGTTTGGACCGACTGGTGAGCGTTTTGGCAGGAAGGGCCGTGTTTAAATCTTTTTTTGTTGTTGTTGTTTCATAATTAGGTTACTGATGTCAAGGAGAAACTGAAACAGGCCAAGAAATTCTGGTCCTCCCTTCCGAGCAACGTTTGCAACGATGAGAGGATGGCTGCAGGAAACGGCAATGAGGATGACTGTTGGAATGGGAAAGGCAAAAGCAGGTTAGTGTCTGTTGAATGAATTTGAAGTTTCTAATCATCTTACTGGGGTCATTTTACATTCCAGGTACCTGTTTGCAGTGACAGGAAATGGATTAGCCAACCAGGGCAACAACCCAGAGGTCCAGGTTGACACCAGCAAACCAGACATACTGATCCTTCGTCAAATCATGGCTCTTCGAGTGATGACCAGCAAGATGAAGAATGCATACAATGGGAACGACGTGGACTTCTTTGATATCAGTAAGCATTTGTGGTTTGAAAGTACGAATTGCTGAAATTTCTATTCCATTTTTTTTTAAACTAGGTGATGAAAGTAGTGGAGAAGGAAGTGGAAGTGGCTGTGAGTATCAGCAGTGCCCTTCAGAGTTTGACTACAATGCCACTGACCATGCTGGGAAGAGTGCCAATGAGAAAGCCGACAGTGCTGGTGTCCGTCCTGGGGCACAGGCCTACCTCCTCACTGTCTTCTGCATCTTGTTCCTGGTTATGCAGAGAGAGTGGAGATAATTCTCAAACTCTGAGAAAAAGTGTTCATCAAAAAGTTAAAAGGCACCAGTTATCACTTTTCTACCATCCTAGTGACTTTGCTTTTTAAATGAATGGACAACAATGTACAGTTTTTACTATGTGGCCACTGGTTTAAGAAGTGCTGACTTTGTTTTCTCATTCAGTTTTGGGAGGAAAAGGGACTGTGCATTGAGTTGGTTCCTGCTCCCCCAAACCATGTTAAACGTGGCTAACAGTGTAGGTACAGAACTATAGTTAGTTGTGCATTTGTGATTTTATCACTCTATTATTTGTTTGTATGTTTTTTTCTCATTTCGTTTGTGGGTTTTTTTTTCCAACTGTGATCTCGCCTTGTTTCTTACAAGCAAACCAGGGTCCCTTCTTGGCACGTAACATGTACGTATTTCTGAAATATTAAATAGCTGTACAGAAGCAGGTTTTATTTATCATGTTATCTTATTAAAAGAAAAAGCCCAAAAAGCAGTAAAATTTCCATTTCTCCCTGTTATTTTAGTTGCCTTATCTGGAGAGACGTGGAGGTGATTTTCTTTTTTTTAAATTATTATTAAGACAGAATGTGAGGGCACAAGCAGGCTTCTGAGCCACTTGTCAGATTGTATTCAAAGCATCAATCCAAGAAGGAGGTTATGTGTACTTCATTTATTGGTGATAGTTGGAAGAGACTGCAGACTACTGCTTTGAATGAGTTGAATTACATAAGCTAAGATCACTATAGGTCCATTTCTTGAACCCACTTATACATAAAATGTAACCCATTTAGAAAAAGATTCTGGATATCATCCCCCTTGAAAGATAGAAAGCATTCAGGATGTCCCAGTTATCACATGTTCACACTTGGGTTTAGGGGTGTTTTTTTTTAAAACCAGGCAGGTTAGCTAGCCCACCCTGTGCTAGTTTTCATGTTCACACTGACCCTATTTGAATTAATATCCTTTGTTAGAGTGGTCGAGATTTCAAACCCAATTATGTACAGGGAGCTGTCTGAGAGCTAGCCAGAACTGGGGTACAGCCTGGGCTCAGGGAATAGCTGTCAACACTCGGGCAAAGTTTTTGTCTGTGCATGTGTATCTCCATTTGTTTTGGGATCCCAGTTTTTGTTTTAAGAGAGTATAAGGTGTCTCATTTGAGTCTTTTTCTTACCTAGCCCCCTCTTATCAGTAAAACAAAGGACTTGCCATGGTTCACAGCAATGTGCTACGATCCAAGATATCAGCCAAGGAGCCCACTTAGGGGAGAACTAGGTGTCCAGATTTTTGTATGTGTTGTTTTTCTTGGGGGATGGGGTGGGGTGGGAGTAGGTAGAGCTGAGAATACTACATCTTAGTGGTGACCTTTAGCCACGTGGGTGAAGTGGCAAAGGCCATGGCCATATCTGTTGTCCCAGGCCAAAGACTAACAACTGCCTTGGGAATCCCTTCCTTGTGTCCTTACCAAATGATAGCTCATAAAACTCTGATAATGTAACAAATCACTTTCAAAGGAGTTCCCAGAAGTCTTCAGAAAGACTAAAATTCTGTCTCTTCCTGCTTTAGACAGCCATTAAGATCCCAACTAATTTTACCGAACCTAAAACCCACAAAGAGGTTGTTTGTGTTATTGTTCAATCTTCAGTTGTAAGAGTAATTCTCTATTTTTATATTGAAACATAATTACTTGATAGCTCAGGGTCTACATTTCATTCAACTTTTTACACCAAATTCTGCAGAGTGGTCAAAATGGAATATTGGGGGCTGTTGTAAACAGAGGCTTAATTTTATTAGAAGTAGCCAGTTATTTATTAAAGCATGATGTTAATAAAATAGGCATATTCTGGCTGGTGTGTATAAGTGGTTTTTTTTTTAAAACAAATCAGAAGACATAAAATTGAAAAGGCACTCCATTTATATATAAGGGAAAATAGATTGTAAATAGCTAAGGGGCCTTGTGAGAACTTGGAAAATGTGCTGATACTTAGTAACTACCTCAGTTGTGAGGAATTTCCTTTTTAGCTTAGACTGCTATTACTTTTACTTGGTAGAAATGAATCTGGTCTCCAAAATATGGCTCAGAGAGTTATCCCCATAGACCTTGTTAGATTGTTTTTAATTTAAAACCTTGAACTCTGCCCAGCTGTTTTCTTCCAGTCAAATTCTCTAAACCAATAACATTTTCCAAATTAAGTATTCTTGAAGGTTCTTCTGAACTCTTACTGATTTGTTTTCTTTCTTTGCATTTTTTCCTGTTACTCTTTTATTATTTAAATTGTCTCTTGCTTTTGAACTTCAACTATGAAATAAACAAATCATAGATTTTTCCATTCAGGTCTGACTGGATAACTCTTGGCTTCTAAGCAGCTGGCAAGCTCACCCCCACTCCCCAAAAAAGAAGAAAGGCAAGTTGAATATTTTAAAACCTTAAGAGTTTGGAGTATGAAGTAGAATAAAAGCCTTGTTAGGAGAAGACCTGACTTTTCCAAAGTTAACAGCATGTGAAGGGCTTGTGTTTTACAAAGTCATTTATAAATTATTTTTCTTTAAAACACATCACCTACTCTGTACCTTAAAGATTTTACAACTCTTAGATTTATATTTTATTTCAAAAATCGTAACTAGCACCTGTTATTTTGATTAAAAGACACTGCGAAGAATTGACGTAAATTTCTAAAGTTTAGTTACTGAGTGTTCAAAACCTAACAGTTCACATGAAGTAAAAATTGTCATTTGTGATTACAGAATCAAAATAAAAATAGGTATGAATGGTGCTACACAAATTTCTGCTTCCCCTTTGTTAGCAGAA